CTTCTGGCCTCAAGCAATCCTCCCATCTCAGCCTCTCAAAATGCTAGGATTACAGGTGTGAGCCACCGCACCCAGCTGGGCAGCCTGGATTCTGGCTCTTATGTAGTCATGGTGTAGGGGAGGAGGTCGTGGTGGGTCCGAACTAGGGGGAAACTTGGTGGGCAGGCAACCCAGCCCCTGCCTTGTACGGACCCAGATACTGAGGCCCACAGAATGACAGTGCCAGCTCTAGGGGGCTGGAGGAGAGCCATTGCTGGAGGTAGCTGTTCTCAGTAGGTCTCCCTCTTGGTCCTCACAGCGTCCTCGGGGACAATGATTTTTGTCATTAGGAACCAGATCCCATCACAGCTTGGCTTTACGTACAGTGAAGGTGTCATTCCTGGCTTAACCTTACACTGCCCCGAAGGCCCCCTCCCCAGCTGTCCGTTTCCAGCCTGGCAATGGGACTCTCTGAGCACGCCCCTCATCTCCTCCCCCTCTGAAAAGTATCCTCAATCTCCCGGTCTATATCTAATAACACATCTGTCGTGCCTATATTTTGGTACCTGATACGTAGTCATTCATTCATTCAATGAGAGAACATTTAATGAGAGGTTAAGGGGCTTAGAACAACGCCGGGCACAGGCTAAGCGCTCACTAAACGTTAGCTCTCGCCAATAACATCACTGATTCACTATAAAGTTTCTCTGGCTGTGTGCTATTCGCTGCGTCCACAGCAGTGAAGAAGACAGACGCAGCCCCTGACCAACCTCGCCAAGCCCGGGCGCCGAGCCAGGACGTTGAGCCAAGTCCCCATCTCCTAGGACTCGCAGTGCGGAGGCTGCGGGCCCCGACCAGCGCCGAGACTACAAGTCCCAGAAGGGCGCGCGGCGACATCGCCGGGCCCGCCCCCCGCGCACGCGCGGCGCCGTGACGCTAAGGCCGCGAGCGAGCGCGGGTGGCTGCGGCGGCTGCGGCCGGCGGGGCGGGGCGGGGCCACCTGGCAGTGGCTGCCTTTAGGGCGGAGCCGGCTCCCGCTCTCCTCAGTCTGCGGTGGGCTAGCGGACGGTCCGGCTTCCGGCGGCCGTTTCTGTCTCTTGCTGGCTGTCTCGCTGAGTCGCGGCCGCCTTCTCATCGCTCCTGGAAGGTCCCGAGCGCGACACCATGTCGGAGCCCGGGGGCGGCGGCGGCGAGGACGGCTCGGCCGGATTGGAAGTGTCGGCCGTGCAGAATGTGGCGGACGTGTCGGTGCTGCAGAAGCACCTGCGCAAGCTGGTGCCGCTGCTGCTGGAGGACGGCGGCGAGGCGCCGGCCGCGCTGGAGGCGGCGCTGGAGGAGAAGAGCGCCCTGGAGCAGATGCGCAAGTTCCTTTCGGACCCGCAGGTCCACACGGTGCTGGTGGAGCGCTCCACGCTCAAAGGTGCGGGGCCGCGGAGGGCAGGGTCGCCAGAGTATTAATTTGATATATTTATTATGATTTGTAGAGGACGTCGGTGATGAAGGAGAAGAAGAAAAAGAATTCATTTCCTATAACATCAACATAGACATTCATTATGGGGTTAAATCCAATAGGTGAGTAGTACAAATATTACCATTATCTCAGGTTTCTAATTTCTTGTTTTATTTTTCTTTTTAGCTTGGCATTCATTAAACGTACTCCCGTGATTGATGCAGATAAACCCGTGTCTTCTCAGCTCCGGGTCCTTACACTCAGTGAAGACTCGCCCTACGAAACTTTGCATTCTTTCATTAGCAATGCAGTGGCTCCTTTTTTTAAGTCCTACATTAGAGAGTCTGGCAAGGCAGACAGGTAAAAACTGTGGTTTGAATGTTATATTTCACACTAAATGTTGAGGTATGAAATCTGTTTTTAGGGATGGTGATAAAATGGCTCCTTCAGTTGAAAAGAAGATTGCAGAACTCGAAATGGGACTCCTTCACTTGCAGCAAAATATTGAAATTCCGGAGATCAGCCTGCCGATTCATCCAATGATCACAAATGTTGCAAAACAGTGTTATGAGCGTGGAGAAAAGCCAAAAGTTACAGACTTTGGTGATAAGGTTGAAGACCCAACATTTCTTAATCAGTTACAATCTGGAGTTAACCGCTGGATCCGAGAAATTCAAAAAGTAAGAGCACAGGATTGAAAGTTATGTAAAATGAATACCCTTGGGTGTTATTTTATTTTCAAAGGTGACCAAACTGGATCGAGATCCTGCATCAGGAACTGCCTTACAGGAAATTAGTTTTTGGCTAAACTTGGAACGTGCGTTATACCGCATCCAGGAGAAACGGGAGAGCCCGGAAGTTCTCCTGACTCTGGATATCTTGAAACATGGCAAGCGCTTCCATGCCACCGTCAGTTTTGACACTGACACAGGTAACAACTAGAACTAATAATCTGATCAGTAAGAAAACCATTAACTCTTTCTCTGTTAATATAGGTCTAAAACAGGCTTTGGAAACTGTGAATGACTACAATCCTCTGATGAAAGATTTCCCTCTGAATGATTTGCTGTCTGCCACGGAGCTGGACAAAATAAGACAGGCGCTTGTTGCCATTTTCACACATTTGAGAAAGATCCGAAACACAAAATATCCTATTCAGAGGGCACTGCGTTTGGTGGAGGCAATTTCAAGAGACTTGAGTTCTCAATTACTCAAAGTATTGGGCACTAGGAAATTGATGCATGTTGCTTATGAAGAATTTGAAAAAGTAAGTTTGAATATATAAGACAACCAACCTCATAATAAGCCTCACTTTTGAAATTATATCCTAGGTTATGGTAGCATGCTTTGAAGTTTTTCAGACTTGGGATGATGAGTATGAGAAACTTCAGGTATTGTTGAGAGACATCGTCAAAAGAAAAAGGGAAGAAAATCTGAAGATGGTGTGGCGTATCAACCCTGCCCACAGGAAGCTGCAGGCCCGCCTTGACCAGATGAGAAAATTTAGACGCCAGCATGAACAGCTAAGAGCTGTTATCGTCAGGGTCCTGAGGCCACAGGTAAGATTTGCATTCTAAAAGTTTGTGTTTTGGCATTTCTTGATTACATATCTTTCTCCTTTAGGTCACGGCAGTTGCACAACAGAATCAAGGAGAGGTCCCTGAACCCCAAGATATGAAAGTGGCTGAGGTTCTCTTTGATGCTGCAGATGCAAATGCCATTGAGGAAGTAAACCTTGCTTATGAGAACGTCAAGGAAGTGGATGGACTGGATGTTTCCAAAGAGGGCACGGAAGCCTGGGAGGCTGCTATGAAGAGGTACGATGAGAGGATCGACAGAGTGGAGACCCGGATCACCGCTCGCCTTCGGGATCAGCTTGGCACAGCCAAGAATGCCAACGAGATGTTTAGGATTTTCTCCAGGTTTAATGCACTGTTTGTCAGGCCTCACATCCGTGGGGCCATTCGCGAATACCAGACCCAGCTGATCCAGCGCGTGAAAGATGACATTGAGTCTCTTCACGACAAGTTCAAGGTCCAGTACCCACAGAGTCAGGCTTGTAAGATGAGTCACGTTCGTGACTTGCCCCCTGTGTCAGGGTCTATCATCTGGGCTAAACAGATCGACAGGCAGCTGACGGCCTACATGAAGCGGGTGGAAGATGTCCTTGGCAAGGGCTGGGAGAATCACGTGGAGGGGCAGAAGCTGAAGCAGGATGGAGACAGCTTCCGCATGAAGCTCAACACGCAGGAGATCTTTGATGACTGGGCAAGGAAGGTGCAGCAGCGCAACCTCGGTGTCTCGGGGCGCATTTTCACCATCGAAAGTACTCGGGTTCGGGGCCGAACTGGAAATGTGCTTAAGCTGAAAGTTAACTTTCTTCCTGAGATTATCACACTATCCAAAGAAGTCCGGAACCTCAAATGGCTTGGTTTCCGCGTCCCACTGGCGATTGTGAACAAAGCCCATCAAGCAAACCAGCTTTACCCGTTTGCCATCTCACTGATCGAGAGCGTTCGTACCTATGAACGGACCTGCGAGAAGGTGGAGGAGCGGAACACCATTTCCCTTTTGGTGGCTGGCTTGAAAAAGGAAGTGCAGGCCCTGATCGCAGAAGGCATTGCGTTGGTGTGGGAGTCCTACAAACTTGACCCATATGTACAGCGCTTAGCAGAGACTGTCTTCAACTTCCAAGAAAAGGTATGCTCTCATGTAATCCTCAGGTGTCCTGGGTGTTTTAAATATTAAATATTTCTTCCTTCAGGTGGATGATCTGCTGATCATTGAAGAAAAAATAGACCTAGAAGTCCGTTCCTTGGAAACTTGTATGTATGACCATAAGACATTCTCGGAAATCTTGAACAGAGTCCAGAAAGCAGTGGATGACTTAAATCTGCACTCCTATTCCAATTTGCCCATCTGGGTCAACAAGCTTGACATGGAGGTAAGGGATAGAATTTGCTAGCATTTTCCTCCAACACTGTTCTCTGATATAACGTTGTCTGTAGATTGAAAGAATATTGGGCGTCCGTCTGCAAGCTGGCCTGAGAGCTTGGACGCAGGTTCTTCTTGGACAAGCTGAAGATAAAGCAGAAGTTGACATGGACACAGATGCTCCACAAGTTAGTCACAAGCCTGGTGGAGAGCCAAAGATCAAAGTGAGTGCTTCTGTGGCATTCTATTTACTAATTGCTGAGTAGAAATGAAACCTTTCTTTCACAGAATGTCGTTCATGAGCTAAGAATAACCAATCAGGTAATCTACTTGAATCCACCAATTGAAGAGTGCAGATACAAGCTGTATCAGGAAATGTTTGCCTGGAAGATGGTTGTACTGTCTCTCCCCAGGATCCAGAGTCAGAGGTACCAGGTAAGCCTTTGGTGACTCGAGGCACACGCCTCTGCTTGCATTCATTTCGGCTTTGGTTGGCTAGGTGGGTGTACATTACGAATTGACTGAGGAAGAGAAATTCTATCGGAATGCTTTAACACGGATGCCTGATGGCCCTGTTGCCCTGGAAGAGTCGTATTCTGCTGTCATGGGCATTGTATCTGAAGTTGAACAGTATGTCAAGGTAAGAAACTCCTAATTTCATTCAAATGTGCAAACTATTATTTAACTGTGTTCTTCATTTGCAGGTTTGGCTTCAGTATCAGTGTTTATGGGATATGCAAGCTGAAAACATCTATAACAGACTTGGAGAAGATCTCAACAAATGGCAGGCTCTCCTGGTCCAAATAAGGAAGGCCAGAGGAACCTTTGACAATGCAGAAACCAAGAAAGAGTTTGGACCAGTAGTTATAGATTATGGCAAGGTGAGCCCTGCTGTCTGGTTGAAAGGTGTCACTGATGATGTGTTGTGTGCTATTTCACCCTCAGGTACAATCTAAGGTGAACTTGAAATATGACTCTTGGCATAAGGAGGTTCTTAGCAAATTTGGGCAGATGCTAGGATCAAACATGACGGAATTCCATTCCCAGATCTCAAAGGTGAGGACATAGGATTCTGCCTCTGTAACCGGCTGTGATGAAATACTCCCCTCTCTCTGAACAGTCCCGCCAAGAGTTGGAGCAGCACTCAGTAGACACGGCCAGCACCTCCGATGCAGTGACCTTCATCACCTATGTGCAGTCTTTGAAACGGAAGATCAAGCAGTTTGAGAAGCAAGTTGAGGTGAGCTCTGTGCATATTTAAAAATTTTTGGCAAAAAACTTGATTTATTTTTTAACTCTCAAAGCTCTACCGCAATGGCCAGCGCTTACTGGAAAAGCAAAGGTTCCAGTTCCCACCTTCCTGGCTTTATATTGACAACATCGAGGGAGAGTGGGGAGCCTTCAATGACATCATGCGGCGAAAGGACTCTGCCATTCAGCAGCAGGTGGCAAACCTGCAAATGAAGATTGTCCAGGAGGATCGGGCCGTGGAAAGCCGCACCACCGACCTGCTGACTGACTGGGAGAAGACCAAGCCTGTCACGGTGAGTCCCGCCAGGTGGGGACGCAGGAGACTGCTCCAATTCTCTGTGCTCTGACTGCTTTCAGGGCAACCTTCGCCCAGAAGAGGCACTTCAGGCTCTCACCATATATGAGGGGAAGTTTGGTAGGCTGAAGGACGACAGAGAGAAGTGTGCAAAGGCCAAGGAGGCGCTGGAATTGACAGATACTGGGCTTCTCAGTGGCAGTGAAGAGCGCGTGCAGGTATGAACCACTGGGGAGTGGGTGGAGAATCCAAAGTCAACTGCTTTACTATTCTCAATCGCAGGTGGCCTTAGAAGAATTACAGGACCTCAAAGGCGTTTGGTCAGAACTTTCTAAGGTTTGGGAGCAAATCGATCAGATGAAGGAGCAACCCTGGGTTTCAGTACAGCCTCGAAAGGTATATCATGAAATCGGTGTTTGTGTACGTCTAGCTAAATAGCATCTTATGTTTCTCTCGACAGCTTCGACAAAATTTGGATGCCCTCCTGAACCAGCTGAAAAGCTTCCCTGCCCGGTTGCGACAGTATGCGTCCTATGAGTTTGTTCAGAGGCTTCTGAAAGGTTACATGAAGGTAGGTGGCCAGTATCGCACGGTGATGAGTGTTGCACAGATCACTTTGTTTACTTTCTCCACAGATAAATATGCTGGTGATTGAACTGAAATCCGAAGCACTTAAAGACCGCCATTGGAAACAGCTCATGAAAAGGCTTCACGTTAATTGGGTTGTTTCTGAGCTAACCCTTGGCCAAATCTGGGATGTTGACTTGCAGAAAAATGAAGCGATTGTCAAGGATGTACTGCTTGTGGCACAAGGGGAGATGGCTTTGGAAGAATTTTTGAAGCAGGCGAGTAATAGGACTGAACGGCTGCTTTACGTTGATAACATGCATCTTTCTGGTTTGAATTCAGATAAGAGAAGTGTGGAATACTTATGAACTAGACTTGGTTAATTATCAGAACAAGTGCCGCTTGATCCGTGGCTGGGATGACCTCTTCAACAAGGTCAAAGAACACATCAACAGCGTCTCGGCCATGAAGCTCTCTCCGTATTACAAGGTGCTGTTGCTGGGGAAGCTTTCCCTCCCCACCAGTTTACCTCTCCCTCCTGTCTGCCCACCAGGTTTTTGAAGAGGATGCTCTCAGCTGGGAAGATAAGCTGAACAGGATCATGGCTCTCTTTGATGTGTGGATTGATGTGCAGAGGCGGTGGGTCTACCTGGAAGGTATCTTCACAGGCAGTGCAGATATCAAGCACCTGCTGCCAGTGGAAACCCAGCGGTTTCAGAGGTATGGCCTCCAGCCAGAGAGCCAAATTTGCCAAGGCTGACGCATGTTTTAATTTCATTTGTAGCATCAGCACTGAGTTTTTGGCTCTAATGAAAAAAGTGTCCAAGTCTCCCCTTGTTATGGATGTTCTGAACATCCAGGGAGTACAGAGGTCTCTGGAAAGATTGGCAGACCTGCTAGGAAAGATCCAGAAAGCATTGGGAGAATATCTGGAAAGAGAGCGGTCATCTTTCCCCAGGTAAGATCCTTGCTTTGACTTGGCCTGGAGTCTTTTTGCAACTTGAGTGTTATTTTAATTTTAGGTTCTATTTTGTGGGTGATGAAGATTTGCTTGAAATCATTGGAAACAGCAAGAATGTCGCTAAATTACAGAAACACTTCAAGAAGATGTTTGCTGGAGTTTCGAGCATCATCCTGAACGAGGATAACTCTGTTGTTTTGGGTATTTCATCTCGGGAAGGAGAGGAGGTAAATTTATGTTCGTAACTTTTAAAACTTCTTACCTCATTTCTTAAAATTGTATTTATTTCAGGTTATGTTTAAAACTCCTGTGTCAATTACTGAACATCCCAAAATCAATGAGTGGCTCACATTGGTAGAAAAGGAGATGAGAGTCACCCTGGCCAAACTGCTTGCTGAGTCTGTTACGGAAGTTGAGATTTTTGGTAAAGCAACTTCAATTGACCCAAATACCTACATCACTTGGATTGATAAATACCAGGTAATCTATAGTAGAAGTGAGTGGGCTCGTGGATCCTTTGGGATCTTGTTTCTGTGTCTTTCAGGCCCAGCTTGTGGTTTTGTCAGCCCAGATAGCCTGGTCTGAGAACGTGGAGACCGCACTGAGCAGCATGGGCGGAGGTGGAGATGCCGCGCCCTTGCACTCTGTGCTGAGCAATGTGGAGGTCACCCTCAATGTGTTAGCAGACTCTGTCCTCATGGAGCAGCCCCCACTCCGAAGGCGGAAGCTAGAACACTTGGTTAGTCTCACACCTGACTCCTTCCTTACCAGGATGAACTTTTAAAGTGACTCTCTTTCTTCAGATTACAGAGTTGGTTCACCAGAGAGATGTTACAAGGTCCTTGATCAAAAGCAAGATTGACAACGCCAAATCTTTTGAATGGCTCAGCCAGATGCGATTTTACTTTGACCCTAAGCAAACTGATGTGTTACAGCAGTTGTCAATTCAAATGGCAAATGCCAAATTTAACTATGGCTTTGAGTACCTGGGTGTTCAGGACAAACTGGTCCAGACCCCCCTCACTGACCGCTGCTATTTGACAATGACACAAGCCTTGGAGGCCAGGCTGGGGGGTTCCCCATTTGGTAAGTTCTTCCACAGATCTGGACAGATGGAAACTCAAGCACTCTGTTGCTTTTCTTTAAACAGGACCTGCTGGAACTGGGAAAACAGAGTCTGTCAAAGCTCTTGGCCATCAGCTTGGACGGTTTGTTTTAGTTTTCAACTGTGATGAAACCTTTGATTTCCAGGTGAGACACTTTATGGGATCCACCTAAAATGTGGTTTTAGCGCCTTTCTTCCTCTCCTTTCCAGGCAATGGGCCGGATCTTTGTGGGCCTTTGCCAGGTGGGTGCCTGGGGCTGCTTTGACGAGTTCAACCGCCTGGAGGAGCGGATGCTCTCGGCTGTGTCCCAGCAGGTGCAGTGCATACAGGAAGCACTGCGTGAACATTCCAACCCCAACTACGACAAGAGTAAGACACCTCTTCTTCAAAAATTACTTAGATTCTAGTCTTAACGCTATCATCTCATTCTCAGCCTCTGCCCCCATTACTTGTGAGCTGCTGAACAAACAAGTCAAGGTGAGCCCGGACATGGCCATCTTCATCACCATGAACCCTGGCTACGCGGGCCGGTCTAACCTTCCTGACAACTTGAAGAAGCTGTTCCGGAGCTTGGCCATGACCAAGCCCGACCGGCAGTTAATCGCCCAGGTCATGCTGTACTCACAGGGTTTCCGCACTGCTGAAGTGCTTGCCAACAAAATCGTCCCGTTTTTTAAGTAAGTAGCCTAGAATTCTTCATAATCATGTTATTAAAGATAGCCTTTTTTTCTTCTTTTCTAGACTATGCGATGAGCAGCTCTCTTCCCAAAGCCATTATGACTTCGGTCTTCGGGCTTTGAAGAGTGTGCTGGTGAGTGCAGGCAATGTGAAGAGAGAGAGAATCCAGAAGATAAAGAGGGAGAAAGAGGAACGAGGGGAAGCAGTTGATGAAGGAGAAATTGCTGAAAATCTCCCTGAACAAGAGGTTCGTTACAAACGTTTTGATCACTCAAACCTGCGCTGCTCACAGCCCAGCCCTCTCCCCGTAGATTCTGATACAGAGCGTCTGTGAGACGATGGTGCCAAAGCTGGTGGCAGAGGACATCCCGCTGCTCTTCAGCCTCCTGTCGGACGTGTTCCCTGGAGTCCAGTATCACAGGGGTGAGATGACTGCCCTTCGAGAGGAGCTGAAGAAAGTGTGTCAGGAGATGTATTTGACATATGGAGATGGAGAAGAAGTTGGTGGAATGTGGGTTGAAAAGGTAACTTGGATTGTTTCACTGGCCACTGCCCTTGGTCACTGTGCTGGTCTGTTGGGCCCTGCAGGTTCTCCAGCTCTATCAGATCACCCAGATCAATCATGGCCTGATGATGGTGGGGCCCTCGGGAAGTGGGAAGAGCATGGCCTGGCGTGTCCTGCTGAAGGCATTGGAGAGACTCGAGGGTGTGGAAGGTGTGGCCCATATCATCGACCCCAAGGCCATCAGCAAAGACCACCTCTACGGAACCCTGGACCCCAACACCAGGGAATGGACAGATGGGCTCTTCACACACGTGCTGAGAAAGTACGTCTTCTTTGATCTGTGTTTGTGTTCTCTCAGCAGCTATTTTAAAATCCTTCCCAACCAGGATCATCGACAGCGTGAGAGGCGAGCTGCAGAAGCGCCAGTGGATCGTCTTCGATGGCGATGTGGATCCAGAGTGGGTTGAGAACTTGAACTCAGTGCTGGATGACAATAAGCTCCTAACTTTGCCCAATGGAGAGCGCCTCAGTCTTCCACCCAATGTAAGTAGCCTTTTGTATGTCGTCAACTGAATGTCATTAAATCTGCTTAATGTTTTCTTTCAAGGTGAGAATAATGTTTGAGGTACAGGACTTGAAATACGCGACCTTGGCCACAGTGTCGCGCTGCGGCATGGTCTGGTTCAGTGAGGATGTGCTGAGCACCGACATGATCTTCAACAACTTCCTGGCCAGGCTGCGCAGCATCCCGCTGGATGAAGGGGAGGATGAGGCACAGCGGCGGCGTAAGGGCAAAGAGGATGAGGGGGAGGAGGCCGCTTCCCCCATGCTGCAGGTACGCCCAGGTGGGACCCCACATATCATGACGATAGTTAAGTATCACTCCTTCCACTTTCTAGATCCAAAGAGATGCAGCTACGATCATGCAACCGTACTTCACGTCCAACGGCCTGGTCACCAAGGCGCTAGAGCACGCCTTCCAGCTGGAGCACATCATGGACCTAACACGCCTGCGCTGCCTGGGCTCGCTCTTCTCCATGCTGCACCAGGCCTGCCGCAACGTGGCGCAGTATAACGCCAACCATCCCGACTTCCCCATGCAGATCGAGCAGCTGGAGCGCTACATTCAGGTCAGGGGGCATCAGGGGCTTCACAGAGCTCATAAAAATCAAAGTTTAATTCCCTTTTTAATAGCGATATCTGGTTTATGCCATACTCTGGTCCCTGTCTGGAGACAGCCGGCTAAAAATGAGAGCAGAGCTGGGTGAATACATCAGAAGAATCACGACCGTGCCTCTGCCCACTGCGCCCAACATACCCATTATCGATTATGAGGTGAGCATGCAGCTACCACCCGTGTTTCTGATAGCCGGACTCACACTTCCATCTCCGTGTGTAGGTGTCCATCAGCGGAGAATGGTCTCCGTGGCAGGCCAAGGTGCCTCAGATTGAAGTGGAGACGCACAAGGTGGCAGCCCCTGATGTCGTCGTGCCAACGCTGGACACAGTCCGCCACGAAGCCCTCTTGTACACTTGGCTGGCCGAACACAAGCCCCTGGTCTTGTGTGGCCCTCCTGGGTCTGGCAAGACCATGACACTCTTCAGCGCCCTCCGGGCCTTGCCTGACATGGAGGTAAAGAGGCCAGGAGGTGGGCAGCAGACCTTTTACAGTGTGGTTTTGTGTCTTCCCTCCAAAGGTGGTGGGTCTCAACTTCTCCAGTGCTACTACTCCAGAGCTGCTTCTGAAGACTTTTGATCACTACTGCGAGTACAGGCGCACACCTAATGGGGTGGTTTTGGCTCCTGTTCAACTTGGAAAGTGGCTGGTGTTGTTCTGTGATGAAATCAACTTGCCAGATATGGATAAATATGGGACCCAGAGGGTCATATCCTTCATCAGACAGGTTTGTTTCTATCCACAAGGCCCTTCCTGCCCGCTCTTAATGTGGTACCTGTCCCTTCCTTCAGATGGTGGAGCACGGAGGCTTTTACCGTACCTCAGATCAAACATGGGTGAAGCTGGAGAGAATCCAGTTTGTTGGGGCTTGTAATCCCCCCACAGACCCTGGAAGAAAGCCCCTCTCACACAGGTAAAACAGCTCGGTAGACTGCTCTGCTTCACGAGGGGCGCTGAGCGGGGCTATCTGTGCACAGGTTCCTGCGCCACGTGCCTGTCGTGTATGTGGATTACCCGGGCCCCGCCTCCCTCACACAGATCTACGGCACCTTCAACCGCGCCATGCTGAGGCTCATTCCATCCCTGCGGACGTATGCAGAGCCGCTCACTGCTGCCATGGTGGAGTTCTACACCATGTCTCAGGTACGCAGAGTTTCTTTGCTCTTCCAGAAATTACGTGTACCTTCCATTTTTCTCATTGCCATAGGAGAGATTCACCCAGGATACACAACCTCACTATATCTATTCACCCCGTGAAATGACTAGGTGGGTGAGAGGCATCTTTGAAGCGCTGAGACCTCTGGAGACCCTGCCTGTTGAAGGCCTCATTCGGATTTGGGCACATGAAGCTCTGCGTCTCTTCCAAGATAGGTAAGGGAAGCCGAGGATCCAGTTGGTCCCATTTACCTAAATGCACATGCTGCTCTCCCCACAGACTCGTAGAGGATGAGGAGAGGCGTTGGACTGATGAGAACATCGACACGGTTGCTCTGAAGCACTTCCCTAACATCGACAGAGAGAAGGCAATGAGCCGACCCATCTTGTACAGCAACTGGCTGTCAAAGGTAGCAAACTCGCATCATTTCAGACATACTTCAAGTAATTTGGGTATTACCTTTTTTTCTATAGGATTACATCCCAGTAGACCAAGAAGAGTTAAGAGATTATGTCAAAGCTAGGCTGAAGGTCTTTTATGAAGAAGAACTTGATGTTCCGCTGGTGCTGTTTAATGAAGTCCTAGACCACGTGCTGAGGATTGACAGGTGGGCTTTTTTGTTGTTACAGCCCCACCTCTCTTAACATTGATCAGTTCTCGTAATGTTTCAGAATATTCCGTCAACCTCAAGGCCACTTGCTTCTGATTGGTGTTAGTGGAGCAGGAAAAACTACCCTGTCTCGTTTCGTCGCCTGGATGAACGGTTTGAGTGTGTACCAGATTAAGGTGCGTCTGGTCGGTGGCCTCTTAATCCCAGCGGAATGGACCTAACTTGCCTCTGCTTCTGTAGGTCCATAGGAAGTACACAGGGGAAGACTTTGATGAAGATCTACGGACAGTGTTGAGACGTTCTGGCTGTAAAAATGAAAAGATAGCATTTATAATGGATGAATCTAATGTGTTAGATTCTGGATTCCTGGAGCGAATGAATACCCTTCTGGCCAATGGAGAGGTAATTAGGTGACGTGTTGCGTTGCATTACGTGACCAGTAAGTCAGCACTGTGCTGTTTCCCAGGTGCCTGGTCTCTTTGAAGGAGACGAGTATGCCACCTTGATGACGCAGTGCAAAGAGGGGGCACAGAAGGAAGGCCTGATGCTGGACTCGCACGAGGAGCTCTACAAGTGGTTCACTAGCCAGGTTATCCGCAACCTCCACGTCGTGTTCACCATGAACCCGTCCTCGGAGGGACTCAAGGACCGGGCAGCTACATCACCAGCACTTTTCAACAGGTACGTGGGCCTTTACTTGGCTCTGGGTCAGGTAGCTGTCCTGAAACATGGGCCTCTTTCTCAGGTGTGTGTTGAATTGGTTTGGAGACTGGTCCACCGAAGCACTGTATCAGGTTGGCAAAGAATTCACAAGTAAGATGGATCTGGAGAAGCCAAATTACATCGTGCCTGATTACATGCCAGTTGTGTATGATAAGCTGCCGCAGCCACCATCCCATCGGGAAGCCATTGTGAACAGCTGTGTGTTTGTTCATCAGACTCTTCACCAGGTGGGTTCAGTTTTGAGATCAACAGATAAACCAAGAGTGAGAAGATGTAACTATTTTCTGAAAGGCGAATGCTCGGCTAGCAAAGCGAGGCGGCAGAACGATGGCCATCACCCCTCGCCACTACCTGGACTTCATCAATCACTATGCCAACCTGTTCCACGAGAAGCGGAGCGAGCTGGAGGAGCAGCAGATGCACTTGAACGTGGGGCTCAGGAAGATCAAAGAGACAGTCGACCAGGTGCGTCACAGGCACAAATTCCTCACGGGAGTTCTCGTCTCTGAGTGTGGGCTTTGCTCTTTAGGTAGAAGAACTGCGTCGTGACTTGAGGATAAAGAGCCAAGAGCTGGAGGTGAAGAATGCAGCAGCCAATGACAAGCTGAAAAAGATGGTGAAAGACCAGCAGGAGGCTGAAAAGAAGAAGGTATGGTGTCAGGGAATTCTGGCCTGTAAGGATAACCCATACCTAAGCCATCCCTCCTTTCTAGGTTATGAGCCAAGAAATCCAGGAACAGCTGCATAAGCAGCAGGAGGTAATTGCAGACAAACAGATGAGTGTCAAAGAAGATCTTGATAAGGTGGAACCTGCCGTCATTGAGGCCCAGAATGGTATGTAAAGACTGTCAGAGCTTTGATGTCTAATCGACCCTCATCCACTCCTGCTGCCACTCAGCTGTGAAGTCGATCAAGAAGCAGCACCTGGTGGAGGTGAGGTCCATGGCCAACCCTCCTGCTGCTGTGAAGCTGGCGCTGGAGTCCATCTGCCTGCTGCTGGGGGAAAGCACCACAGACTGGAAGCAGATCCGCTCCATCATCATGCGGGAGAACTTCATCCCCACCATCGTCAACTTCTCTGCAGAGGAGATCAGGTGAGAAAGTGGAAGTGCCAAGGTATTGCCAGATGTGTTTAGAAATATCATTCGTCTTTTACAGTGACGCCATAAGGGAGAAGATGAAGAAAAATTACATGTCCAATCCAAGTTACAATTATGAAATTGTGAATCGGGCTTCCCTGGCTTGCGGCCCTATGGTGAAATGGGCAATTGCACAGGTGATTAACACAGCCAGGAGCTCCCGTGTGAATTAAATAACAGTTATCAATTGGTTCTTCCCAGCTTAACTATGCAGACATGTTAAAGAGAGTGGAGCCCCTACGCAATGAGCTGCAGAAGCTGGAAGATGACGCCAAGGACAACCAGCAGAAGGCCAACGAGGTGGAGCAGATGATCCGAGACCTGGAAGCCAGCATCGCCCGCTACAAGGAGGAATACGCCGTCCTGATCTCAGAGGCCCAGGCCATCAAGGCAGACCTGGCAGCTGTCGAGGCAAAAGTAAGATTATCATCATTGATCCTCAGCCTTTCTCCCTGAGCATCTTGTTCGGTTTTCCTTTTAGGTAAACCGGAGCACTGCTCTTCTGAAGAGCTTGTCTGCTGAACGTGAACGATGGGAAAAAACAAGTGAAACTTTCAAAAACCAGATGTCCACCATTGCTGGGGACTGTCTCTTGTCAGCTGCGTTCATTGCCTACGCGGGTTACTTTGACCAGCAGATGCGTCAGAACTTGTTCACTACCTGGTCCCATCACCTACAGCAAGCCAACATCCAGGTGAGAATCACGGGGAGTTCAAAAAGGATGTGAGAGGAGGAAAGGTAACGGCCTTGCCTTTCAGTTCCGTACAGATATTGCCAGGACGGAATACCTTTCCAATGCTGATGAGCGTCTTCGCTGGCAGGCCAGCTCCTTGCCTGCTGATGACCTTTGCACAGAAAATGCCATCATGCTGAAACGATTCAATAGGTATGAGCTCGGGTGCCAAGGAGAGGCATGGGTTCAACCTTCTCTTCTGTGGCCTCATCCTCAGGTATCCGCTGATCATTGACCCCTCTGGACAGGCCACAGAATTCATTATGAATGAATATAAGGATCGTAAGATCACACGGACCAGCTTCCTGGATGACGCCTTCAGAAAGAACTTAGAGAGTGCACTGAGATTCGGTAACCCCCTTCTGGTCCAGGTTGGTGTTGGCCTTTGAATTCTTGAAACACTTGACCATCAAGTTCCACCCGTGTGGAATGCAGGATGTGGAAAGCTACGATCCAGTTTTGAACCCGGTGCTGAACCGTGAAGTGCGGCGAACAGGGGGGAGAGTGCTGATCACTCTCGGGGACCAGGACATAGACCTGTCGCCATCGTTTGTCATCTTCCTGTCCACCCGGGATCCAACTGTAAGGAATGGGACCCTTCCCCAGGGAAATCTAAGACAGACTGTTCTGTTACCTATTTTGGCAGGTCGAGTTCCCACCAGATCTCTGTTCCCGGGTTACTTTTGTAAACTTCACAGTTACCCGTAGCAGTTTACAAAGCCAGTGTCTAAATGAAGTACTTAAAGCAGAAAGACCTGATGTGGACGAGAAACGATCTGATCTTCTTAAACTTCAAGGTAGGATCTGGACCTGTGGCTTTTAGATGGTTATTGCAAACTCTGGATGTTTTATTCATTTAAGGGGAATTTCAGCTCCGTTTGCGTCAGCTGGAAAAATCTCTACTACAAGCTCTGAACGAGGTGAAAGGGCGCATTTTGGATGACGACACGATCATAACCACTCTGGAGAACCTGAAGAGAGAGGCTGCAGAGGTCACCAGGAAAGTTGAGGAGACGGACATTGTCATGCAGGAGGTGGAGACCGTGTCCCAGCAGTACCTCCCGCTCTCCACCGCCTGCAGCAGCATCTACTTCACCATGGAGTCCCTCAAGCAGGTGGGTGCCTTGGCCATGCAGAGACTGGCGGGCTGCCTCACCGCTGCCCACTGCTTCCTTTCAGATACACTTCTTGTACCAGTACTCCCTCCAGTTTTTCCTGGACATTTATCACAACGTCCTATACGAGAACCCGAACCTGAAGGGTGTCACCGACCACACACAGCGCCTGTCCATTATAACAAAGGACCTCTTCCAGGTAGAGTGAGGTCCTCAGCCGCTCCCTGGCGGTGGAACAACATCGTCTCCTGCTCTTGTCCCAGGTGGCGTTTAACCGAGTGGCTCGAGGCATGCTGCATCAGGACCACATTACCTTTGCCATGCTGCTGGCAAGAATCAAACTGAAGGGCACCGTGGGGTAAGAGCACTCACGCCCACAGGAGGATGCCAAGACCCTAGCTAACCTGTTGCACCCTTCGCAGGGAGCCCACCTACGATGCAGAATTCCAGCACTTCTTGAGAGGAAATGAGATTGTCCTGAGTGCTGGCTCCACCCCCAGGATCCAGGGCCTGACTGTGGAGCAGGCGGAGGCGGTGGTGAGGCTGAGCTGCCTTCCCGCGTTTAAGGACTTGATTGCAAAGGTTCAGGCAGACGAGGTGATTGTTCTCTTGAATGTTCCCAGTAGGTACTCCATGGGTGCTTCCACTATTGTCTCCACAGCAATTTGGCATCTGGCTGGACAGCAGCTCCCCGGAGCAGACTGTGCCCTACCTCTGGAGTGAAGAAACACCTGCAAGTAAGCCCCACTGTGGTTTTCTTTCTGGACCTACCCAGCACCCACCCCTCTGTACCTGTTTCAGCACCCATTGGCCAGGCCATCCACCGCCTGCTCCTGATCCAGGCTTTCCGGCCCGATCGCCTGTTGGCCATGGCCCACATGTTTGTTTCAACAAACCTTGGGGAGTCTTTCATGTCCATCATGGAGCAGCCGCTCGACCTGACCCACATTGTGGGCACAGAGGTAATGTCCTGGTACAGCCCGGGCTTCCCACGACTGTAATAACTTCTGCCTTCTTTGTTTGCAGGTGAAGCCCAACACTCCTGTCTTAATGTGCTCTGTGCCTGGTTATGATGCCAGTGGACATGTCGAGGACCTTGCAGCCGAGCAGAACACGCAGATCACTTCAATTGCAATCGGTAAGGATGCTTGAGGGGCTTCATGGGCTGGAGCCGCTGCTAACACTAAGTTTCCCTGCACCAGGCTCTGCAGAAGGCTTTAACCAAGCAGATAAGGCAATAAACACCGCTGTAAAGTCGGGCAGGTAGGCCTGTTCTCTTTGGCTGAAGAAAGCCTCATGCTGTGTGACTCTCACTTTGTGTGTGCAGGTGGGTGATGCTGAAGAATGTGCATCTGGCCCCAGGGTGGCTGATGCAGCTGGAGAAGAAGTTGCATTCCCTGCAGCCGCATGCCTGCTTCCGACTCTTCCTCACCATGGAGATCAACCCCAAGGTGGGTGGTTGAAGGAGTGGAGACGTTGCAGGCCGAGCATAACTGGAACGGCGCTCTCCCTTAGGTGCCTGTGAATCTGCTCCGTGCGGGCCGCATCTTTGTGTTCGAGCCACCGCCAGGGGTGAAGGCCAACATGCTGAGGACGTTCAGCAGCATTCCCGTCTCACGGATATGCAAGGTAAGTACCTTGTCCTCCTGGTATGCTTTCCCATGACTCTGTGCTTGGTCACTTTCCTCACCAGTCTCCCAACGAGCGTGCCCGCTTGTACTTCCTGCTGGCCTGGTTTCATGCGATCATCCAAGAACGCTTACGATACGCACCACTGGGGTGGTCAAAGAAGTATGAATTTGGAGAGTCTGACCTGCGGTCAGCTTGCGATACGGTGGACACGTGGCTGGATGACACGGCCAAGGCAAGTGTGGGCCATGCCAGGACAGACAGTGGCACACACACGAACCCTGCTTTTCCTCCCCCAGGGCAGGCAGAACATCTCACCGGATAAGATCCCGTGGTCTGCACTAAAGACCTTAATGGCCCAGTCCATTTATGGCGGGCGCGTGGACAACGAGTTTGACCAGCGTCTGCTCAACACCTTCCTGGAGCGCCTGTTCACAACCAGGAGTTTCGACAGTGAGTTTAAGCTGGCATGCAAGGTCGACGGACATAAAGACATTCAAATGCCAGATGGCATCAGGTATGCTGCTGCCTGCTGGAATGGAGACAGTTTGACATCATTTCCAAATGCACTGGTTTTCTAGGCGAGAGGAGTTTGTGCAGTGGGTGGAGTTGCTCCCCGACACCCAGACGCCCTCCTGGCTGGGCCTGCCCAACAACGCCGAGAGAGTCCTCCTTACCACACAGGGTAGGCAACAAGGATCCTCCCCACACGCAGGGCTTCCTGCTGCGACTGTGGGACTGTGGCCCAGGTGTGGACATGATCAGTAAAATGCTGAAGATGCAGATGTTGGAGGATGAGGACGACCTGGCCTACGCAGAGACTGAGAAGAAGACGAGGACAGACTCCACGTCCGACGGGCGCCCTGCCTGGATGCGGACACTGCACACCACCGCGTCCAACTGGCTGCACCTCATCCCCCAGACGCTGAGCCACCTCAAGCGCACCGTGGAGAATATCAAGGTAGCTGGGAGGGTGGCGGGCCGGCCAGGTCTTAACTTCTCTTCACCCTTTTGAACGATTTTAGGATCCTTTGTTCAGGTTCTTTGAGAGAGAAGTGAAGATGGGCGCAAAGCTGCTTCAGGACGTTCGCCAGGACCTTGCAGATGTCGTCCAGGTGTGCGAAGGAAAGAAGAAGCAGACCAACTACTTGCGCACGCTGATCAACGAGCTAGTGAAAGGTGCGTGAGAGGCCGAACTCGTGGTGTGGCTTGACACCCTGGGCTCTGTGTGCCTTGGCTGCAGGGATCTTGCCTCGGAGCTGGTCCCACTACACGGTGCCTGCCGGCATGACCGTCATCCAGTGGGTGTCCGACTTCAGCGAGAGGATCAAACAGCTGCAGAACATCTCACTGGCAGCTGCATCTGGTGGCGCCAAGGAGCTAAAGGTGAAGGCGCTCCTGACGAGTCTCGGGTGGTCCTCCTTCCCCTGGGGGCTGCTGCTTTCCACAGAACATCCACGTGTGCCTGGGTGGCCTGTTCGTGCCTGAGGCGTACATCACTGCCACCAGGCAGTATGTGGCCCAGGCCAACAGCTGGTCCCTGGAGGAGCTCTGCCTGGAAGTCAACGTCACCACCTCACAGGGCGCCACCCTTGACGCTTGCAGCTTCGGAGTCACGGGTGAGTGGAGTCTCACAGAAAATACTGGCTCTCCTCAGCCTGGGTTTTGGCTTCCGCCTCACAGGTTTGAAACTTCAAGGGGCCACGTGCAACAACAACAAGCTGTCACTGTCCAATGCCATCTCAACCGCCCTTCCCCTGACGCAGCTGCGCTGGGTCAAGCAGACAAACACCGAGAAGAAGGCCAGTGTGGTAAGGAGGCACTGCCTTTCCCAGGCATTCTGTAAGCCACCAGTAAACCCCTCTGCTTCTGCAGGTAACCTTACCTGTCTACCTGAACTTCACCCGTGCAGACCTCATCTTCACCGTGGACTTCGAAATTGCTACAAAGGAGGATCCTCGCAGCTTCTACGAGCGGGGTGTCGCAGTCTTGTGCACAGAGTAAACTTTTCTAGCTGCCCCTTTCTGTAATAGTGAAAGTTGGTATTTAACATTTATTCATTTTTAAAATATTTGGAAGGTCTGAGCTTGTGAAAAGAAAGTGGTTGGTCTGAGGTTGGAGGAAGCTGAATGGAATCTGACGGTTGGGAGTGGTGGAAATTGGAAGGATACCAGGAGGTATTTGGGAAGGCCAATGGCGTGGCTCCTTTGAGGAAATAAAACACTAAGCATGAGCCGGCTCCGCCTCTTCTGTCTCCGCTTTCATCCCAGGGCACAGAGCCTTGCCTTCCATGCTGCCCAGGGAGGGCAGCCCACGGCAGCCATGCCCCTCCCCACCTCGCTTTCATCATGAGCTCGCTCCCGAGCGGCCACAGCACTCATGAATGAAGACCTTGGGGCCCTTCACAGACACAGATGCAGCCAGCTGTGGCTCTGAAGGCCCTGGGGCCCGGGCACCATGGTTCACACCTTTAATCGCAGCACTTTGGGAGTCTGGGAGTTAAAGACCAGCCTCGGCAACATAGTGAGACCCCGTCTCTACAGGAAATTAAATCAGGTGTGGTGGTGCATGCCTGTAGTCCCAGCTACTTGAGGGCTGAGGTGGGAGGATCACCCAAGCCCAAGAGGTCGAGGCTGCAGTGAGCTGTGATCTCACCACTGCACTCCAGCCTGGGTGACAGAGCAAGACCCTGTCTCAAAAAAAAAAAAAGCTGGGCGTGGTGGCTCATGCCTGTAATCCCAGCACTTTGGGAGGCCGAGGCGGGCGGATCACCAAATTAGCCGGGCATGGTGGCACATGCCTGTAATCCCAGCTACTCGGGAGGCTGAGGCAGGAGAATTGCTTGAACCTGGGAGGCGGAGGTTGCAGTGAGCTGAAAAAAAAAAAGGCAGCCCCCAGCCGCTTGTGTTCTTGACCAGGGCCCCAGGACTTGGCTCCTCCAGACAAGGGAGTTTTGTGCTGTAGATGAGGGAGTTGCCCATCGCCGCCCTAGCAAGTCCATTCCCACACGACCTTTCCAGTGGTGATGATGACAGTGGCCCATACAGCTGACTGTTTGCATCTCACGTTCACATTGCTAGAGGTGATGGGTGTGCTACACCCGTGGAAACAGGCTTCTGGCATCTCAGTGTCTTTATTTTATTTTTGAGATGGAGTTTCGCTCTTGTTGCCCAGGCTGGAGTGCAGTGGCGTGATCTCAGCTCACTGCAACCTCCACCTACCGGGTTCAAGTGATCCTCCTGCCTCGGCCTCCTGAATAGCTGGGATTACAGGCATGCACCACCATGCCCAGCTAATTACTATATTTTTAGTAGAGACAGGGCTTCACCGTGTTGGCCAGGCTGGTCTCAAACTCCTGGCCTCAGCCAGTGATCCTCCTGCCTCAGCCTCCCAAAGTGCTGAGATGACAGGCATGAGCCACTGCACCTGGCCAAATTTTTGTATTTTTTGTAGAGATGGAATCTCGCTATTTTCCCTGGGCTGGTCTCAAACTCCTGGCATTAAGGGCTCCTCCTATCTCAGCCTCTCAAAGTGCCGGGGTTCTAGGTGTGAGTCACCGAGTTGAGCCCCTAAACACATGTTTTTCTTTTTAGAGACAGGGTCTCACTCGGTTGCCCAGGCTGGAGTGCAGTGGCGTGACCATGGCTCACTGCAGCCTCAACCTCCCGGGCTCAAGTGATCCTCCCACCTCAGCCTTCTGAGCAGCTGGGACCACAGACACACACCACCATGTCGGCTAATTTTTGTATCTTTTGTAGAGACAAGGTTTCACCATGTTGCTCGGGCTGGTCTCGAACTCCTGAGCTCAAGTGGTCCTCCCACCTTGGCCTCCCAAAATGCTGGGATTACAAGTGTGAGCCACCACACCCAGCCCCTAAAAACATTTATGTGCATCGACATCAGCTTTGATCAGAAGAGCCCCTGCTCCTCTTGGGCTGGGACCCCTTCCTGGACTGAGTCTGCTCACCTTGGATTAGGCCACCTACTGCTTCTTCCTCTTCCTTTTCTCAGGCTCTGCAAGGAAGAGCTCCAGCTTCCTCTTGGAGAAGGAGATTCTGGGCCCCTTTTCTCTCTCCCAAACCTAGGTGGTGGCCATGCCCCTCGAGCTCTGCTTGGCACGTGTCTGCCAGTCTCAGGGGGCTCCATGGGAGTGAGGAAGGGCTCGGCGGCCCTGGGGGTCTGGTCCTCCTCCGCCATCCTCGAGTCCTCGGGCTACGTGCCCTCATCTTTGGCTTCCAGGGACACGGGCCCAGCTGGCCACTTCTATGACAAGAATGTGGGTTTTTTGTGACAGGGCGTCTACTATATGAACTTCCTCTGGACTCTGACTTCAGTGTGTAGGAAGCCACCTTACAGCTCATGTCACCCAGAGAACAGTCGTTGCAGCTCCAGTTGGAATGACTGGGGGTGTCTTCCGAATCGCCATCATAAAGATCTAAAAGCTGAGGACAAAAGTGTTTCTCAGTCCAAGAGCAGTTCTGCGAGGCGGAATCAAGTCTAACATGCTCGCATGCGCTGACTCTTCCTCCCGTCACTGATGCTGGTTTTTGCAGGCTCTGCCTTGCAAATGAATTTTTCTTTCTTTTTTTTTTTTTTTTTGAGACGGAATCTTGCTCTGTCGCCCAAGCTGGAGTGCAGTGGCGCAATCTGGGCTCACTGCAACCTCCACCTCCCGGATTCAAGCGATTCTCCTGCCTCAGCCTCCTGAGTAGCTGGGACTACAGGCGCCCGCTAATTTTTGTATTTTTAGTAGAGACGGGGTTTCACCATATTGGTCAGGCTGGTCTTGAACTCCTGACTCAGGTGATCCACCCGCCTCAGCCTCCCAAGGTGCTGGGATTACAGGTGTGAGCCACCACGCCTGGCCGAATTTTTATTTGTTTTTTGTTTGTTTTTGTTTTTTTTAAAAAACTGAGTCTCGCACTGTTGTCCAGGCTGGAGTGCAGTGGCGCGATCTCGGCTCACTGCAAGCTCCGCCTCCCAGGTTCACGCCATTCTCCTGCCTCAGCCTCCCAAGTAGCTGGGACTACAGGCGCCCACCACCAAGCCCGGCTAATTTTTTGGATTTTTAGTAGAGACAGGGTTTCACTGTGTTAGCCAGGATGGTCTCGCTCTCCTGACCTCGTGATCCACCCGCCTCCCAAAGTGCTGAGATTACAGGCGTGAGCCACCACACTCGGCCTCTTTGTTTGTTTTTTTTTTTTTTTGAGACAGTCTGGCTCTGTCACTGAGGCTGGAGTGCAGTGATGCAACCTCATCTCACTGCAGCCTAGACCTCCTGGGCTTAAGTGATCCTCCCACCTCAGCCTCCCCAGACTACAGGTGCACACCACCACGCCCGGCTAATTTTTGTATTTTTTGTAGAGATGGAGTTTCGCCATGTTGCCCAGGATGGCCTTGAACTCCAGGGCTCAAGCAATCCACCCACCTCAACCTCCCAAAGTGCTGGGATTACAGGCATGAGCCATTGTGCCCAGCTGCAAATGAATTTTTAAAAATGTGTTAGATCAATATTCATATCACCCAAAAACAGCCTGAGAGCCCGCCACCACTGGGGACTCAGCCTGAGCCTTGTTCCCAGAAAGCCCTCAACGCAGTGCTGGGCACAGACCTGGGAGGCTTGGCTCAAACCGCCCTGCCCTCCGTTGGCAGGGCAGAGCTCCGTCTTTTCCTCTCAACAGCTCTTCCAAAGGGCAAGGCAGCATTTTCCTGGTGAGGGGCAAGCGAAGCTGAGGCCAGACCCACCCCCGAGTCTTCCCTCTGCCACATCCAGGGCCTGAAGGGCGTTCTGGGGAGCCTCCACCTTCACACCGAAGGCCGCCAAGGTGGTTGGCAAGAAGCTGAAATGGGCGTTTAAGTCCGAACCTTGTTTTCAAAGGTGCCCATTGCCTGTTCTCAAAGCAATGCACCTGAGAAGCAGTGGCAGGTGGCACAGCCCACCCCCAACCGCCAGGGCCACCCAAACACCAGTTACAACACCATCACCAACAGAGCCTTTGCAGAACTTTTTTTTTTTTTTTTTTTTTTGAGACGGAGTCTTGCTCTGTCGCCCAGGCTGGAGTGCAATGGTGTGATCTTGGCTGACTGCAACCTCCGCCTCCCAAGTTCAAATGATTCTCCTACCTCAGCCTCCCAAGCAGCTGGGACTACAGGCACCCACCACCATGCCCGGCTAATTTTTCTATTTTTAGTAGAGACAGGGTTTTGCCATGTTGCCCAGGCTGGTCTCGAACTCCTGACCTCAGGTGATCTGCCCACCTTGGCCTCCCAAAGTGCTGGGATTACAGGCATGAGCCACCACTCCTGGCCCTCTTGTATTTTTTTGTAGAGACAGGGTTTTGCCATGTTGCCCAGGCTGGTCTCCTGGGCTCAAGTGATCCACCCACCTTGGTCTCCCAAAGTGCTAGGATTATGGGCCTGAGCCACCCCACCCGGCCCAACCTTATTATTACTGAAGTCGCCTTGTTACACACAAACATCTACAGTGCCTCCTGGCCACTCCTTCTGGACTTTTCTTTCCTAGCCCAGGTCAAAGTGGGCCTTCGGGAGGACCCTGGAGGAGAAGCCCCCTCCTCTTCACTTCCACCCTCTCTCTTCCACCCCTGGAAGTCAGCTTTCTGACCTCAGAATCCCAGCTATCTTCTGGACTCAGGTGACAAGTCACCTAAGTGACAGATCCAGCATGCACTTTATGACCATCACTCTGCTCCTCCTGCATCAGCGCCCCACCCAACAGAGCCGACCAGGCTGGGAACACCGAGACCGAGAGCGCGTGGCTGTGTCTACAAAGGCCTCCTCTTTGAGGGAGACACGCGAGGCACGGGTGGGGCGATGAGACAGGATCGGCCGGTCCTTGACAGTCTCTGAAGCTGGGAGAACATGACCCCATGCTCTCCTGTTGGAGTCACCACCTCTTTGCCAACAGCCACCAAACCTCCACCTCCAATTAAGCTCCACCCCCATGTCCCCACTGCCCTCCGGACATCTGTTCAGCACCCCCCTCGACCTGGCCAAGGCTCCACGCACCGCCCTGGTTTCCCGCTCTGCCCAGCCCCCCGCTGAAGTCTCTAATGGGTTCTTCCGATTCCACCTGTCCAAGGTAAAACCCTGAGGTTGTCCCTCCTCCGCGGCACCTCCAGGTATCTGGTTGCTCAGGCTGAAATGTTTCCCAAGGCCCTGGCTCCTCCTCCTTCCAAACCCCGCAGGCAGCTGATTAGCAAACTCTGACTCTAACCTCAAAACATGTCCAGAATTCAGCCACATCTCCCCACTTCCCCGCCTGGCCCTGGGCCCCGCTATTCCATCTCAATCTCTGCCCTGGCCCCCAGCCCAGCATCCACTCTCAGACCAGAGCAATGCTTGTGAACTCCGAAAATCTGAGACAGGTCTCAGTTAATTTAGAAAAGATATTTGTCAAGGTTGAGGACGCGCACCCATGACACAGCCTCAGGAGGTCCTGACTGGGGGGAGAGAGACCCTCTCATATTGTTTTATACTCAGTACCTGTTTTAAGAAAAAAACGAAGTGAAATCAAAGACAGGCAGCCCGGCGCCAGGCCCAAAACCAGGCCTGGGCCTGCCTGGCCTAAACCTAGTCGTTAAAAATCAGCTCATGACTTAGAACCCGATGTTACCCATAGATTTCAGGCATTGTATGGAAGAACATCGTGAGACTCCCTGCTCTGTTCTGTTTCACTCTGACTACCAGTGCATGAAACCCCTGTCACGTATCCCCCAGACTGCTCAATCAATCACGACCCTTTCACGTAAAATCTTTAGTGTTGTGAGCCCTTAAAAGGGACAGAAATTGTGCACTTGGGGAGCTGGGATTTTAAGATGGTAACTTGCCGATGCTCCCAGCTGAATAAAGCCCTTCCTTCTACAACTCGGTGTCTGAGGGGTTTTGTCTGCGGCTCG